TTAGCCTGGAAGCTGGTCTCCAGCCCGGTCCTAATCCAGTAATTACACTGCCCAACGGCTTTCCAAAACTCAAAAGAAAAAGCCCAGCACTGTCCTTCCTGTCCCTGGAAGTTTGTCCTTCAAGTCTCCCATCACTTGTCATTCGCTCATCAAGTATTTACTTAACATCCACTCTGTGCAGGTACCATATTGATAGCGGCCTCAAGGGTGCTTCTATTTAGGGAATTTTTAGTCTATTGGAGCAGATAGACCGTGGGGGGCATTCCGGGGATGCTGGGGGCTGTCAGGCCACGCTAGAAGCTGACACTGAAGACGTCAGCTACTCTTTAAGGACCCATCTGCCTCGCTGCCCACTGCTCAACCCGTCACTGGGGGCTCCAGGCCTGCCACCGGCTTGTCCTCTGAAGGGATAAGCAAGTGTTCTATTCACAGCCCGGAGTGCCCTTCTGCCCTCGCCCGAGGCCACTGCCCGCCTGGGGCCAGCTCCAGCGCTGCGTTCTCCAAGCGTGGCCACACTCATCGGCGCGCTGCTCTGCCAAGGGGGCTGACGCGGCGCGCACGGCCAGGGAGCTCTTGGGGGCAGACGCCGTCCAGCCTCCCGGCCGCCGGGTGCCTACTCCAGACCGGCTCTCTCTCTCCCTAGGCGCCTCCCACGCCCGGGCCGGAGAGCGGGCGCTCGGGGCGACGGACGACCCTGCGCGCACGTGGGCGCAGCCTGGAGGCCGCGGGGACCCTCTCCCATGGGGGCGACGGGAGACGTCCTGCCGGTAGACCTTGGCCAGGGGGTCGCGCTCCCCGCCCGCACCCCTCCCGGAGCCCCGGCGGGGACGTGCGGGGACGCGCCCGGGCGGGAGCGCGCGCGCCAGGCGCCTCCGAGGTCCCGGCAGCGGCTCGGGGCGGGCGGAGGAGGGGCCGAGGGCGGGGCGGCCGCAGCCTCCGCCATTCCCGGCCCCCCCCGGCCACGGCGCACCGCCTCCCCGCCCCCGCCCGCCCTCCCCCACCGCGCGCGCTCCGCCCGCCCCGGAGCCTCGCCCTCCGCCACGATGAGCAAATGAGCGCGAGCGAGGGCATGAAATTTAAATTCCACTCAGGGGAGAAAGTGCTGTGCTTCGAGCCTGACCCCACCAAGGCGCGAGTGCTGTACGATGCCAAGGTGCCGCCGCGGAGGGACAGGGAGGAGGCGCGTGCCATTTGTGGGAAATATTTCTTCGTTTCAGATTGTTGATGTTATTGTTGGGAAAGACGAAAAAGGCAGAAAGATCCCAGAATATCTGATCCATTTTAATGGTTGGAACAGAAGGTGAGTGAACTTGTTAAACCAGACTGAAAATTAAGTACTGAATTTTCCTTTTTTGTTCAATTAGCTGGGATAGATGGGCAGCAGAAGATCATGTGCTTCGTGATACCGATGAAAATCGTAGATTACAGCGTAAATTGGCAAGAAAAGCTGTAGCTCGCCTGTAAGAATACAAAAATCAAGATATAAATGTTAACTTATTTCAGTTGTTTGCTACTCTTTTTCAGGAGGAGCACAGGAAGAAAGAAGAAGCGCTGCAGGTTGCCTGGTGTGGACTCTGTCTTAAAAGGCCTCCCCACTGAAGAAAAAGATGAAAATGATGAAAACTGTGAGTAGCTTCACTTCATTTCTTTTGGCTGAGCGAGTTTACCGGATGCTTTTGTTTCACCTAGCATTAAGCAGTTCCTCTGACTGTAGTGAAAACAAGGATGAAGAAATAAGTGAAGAAAGTGATATTGAAGAAAAGACTGAAGTGGTATAAAGTTTTTATTGTAAAAACTTTCTCTTAAATAGTTAAAAATGGAATTTTGATATTGCAGAAAGAAGAACCAGAGCTTCAAACAAGAAGGGAAATGGAAGAAAGAACAATAACTATAGAAATCCCTGAAGTTCTGAAGAAGCAGCTGGAGGATGATTGTTACTACATTAACAGGAGGAAACGGGTATGTAGGGAGAATGTATAAAACATTAATTTCATACATCAGATGTCTATGTTTTTGTTAACAGTTAGTGAAACTTCCATGCCAGACCAACATCATAACGATTTTGGAATCCTATGTGAAGCATTTTGCTATCAATGCAGCCTTTTCAGCCAATGAGAGGCCTCGTCACCATCACGTTATGCCACATGCCAACATGAACGTGCATTATATCCCAGCAGAAAAGAAGTGAGTACTGGCATGTTTGGTGTTTTGTGGTTTGTCTCTAATCTCTTCTTTTTAATCCTCCCAGTGTTGACCTTTGTAAGGAGATGGTGGATGGATTAAGAATAACCTTTGATTACACTCTCCCGTTGGTTTTACTCTATCCATATGAACAAGCTCAGTATAAAAAGGTGACTTCGTCTAAATTTTTTCTTCCAATTAAGGAAAGTGCCACAAGCACTAACAGGTAAGTTATATAGCCTGCACTTTCACCCTCACGAGCCATGTGTGACATCCTCCATCTTCCCTAGGAGCCAGGAGGAACTCTCTCCCAGTCCGCCTTTGTTGAATCCATCCACGCCACAGTCCACAGAGAGTCAGCCGACCACCGGTGAACCAGCCACCCCCAAAAGGCGCAAAGCTGAGCCAGAAGCATTGCAGTCTCTGAGGCGGTCCACGCGCCACAGTGCCAACTGTGACAGGCTTTCTGAGAGCAGCGCTTCACCTCAGCCCAAGCGCCGGCAGCAGGACACATCCGCCAGCATGCCCAAGCTCTTCCTGCACCTGGAAAAGAGTAGGTTCATTCTCGGGTGCCCCAGGCCGGGGAGAGCCAGCGTGTACTTTGTGTTTAGTCAGTGCCAGGCATGGTGCTGAGGTTACATGTGTGTGTGTACAGTGCGTGTGATTCCCATGTCCAAAGTGCTGTCATGCTGCCTGCTTTCTGGAGCTGTAGAAAGTTGAAACACCTGGCGCAGATTGCAGCGCAGCTGTGTTGGAGGCAGGACTGGGCTGTTTCCTCAGCCTTTCTTTTTTGCCATCACTCTACCACTTGTGAGCAAATTGAGTTATCAGAATTCTATGTATTGTGTAGCTAGGCCTAATGAAGCATTCAAAATGAGCAATGCTAATGGGTTGTTTAGCTTTTTGTTTTCTTTGTACTCTGTCTCTGTAGTCTCTCCATTCTAAAGTTTAATTTGGAAAGGTCTGTCCTGAATTATCAAAGTAAGAATACTCAGATTTCCATAAGCTCTTCTCACCTCCTCTTAGCCCAACTCAAACTCCATCAGATCTTCTCACCTTGATTTTGAGCTGGAATGTTTCAATGAGCAAAATAAATTAGACAAAAGTTTACTTTCTTTTTTTCCAAAATACACACAGGTTGATTTGCTGTAATATAAAACTTAGAAGTAAACCACTGCTAATTAATCATTTTAAACTTTCAAAAACTGCTAAAACAGGTGCCATGAATCAGGTACAATTACTGTAGAAACTAACATTAGCTATTATACACTAACCAGGCATTTTTCCCAAATTAATTACAATCTGGTTGTTTAGCCTATGCTAATTAAGCCCTCTTAGTAGTAGTATTCACTTTACATTGAAGACCTCATTCACAAATACAGGGTGCTCTGTGCTTATATCCTTCCACCCTTGACTGCCAAAAATGTGTGAAATGGAAAGTTGATGGCAGCAGGGCCGACGATGTCACCTGGTGCCTCGCGGGCTCAGTGAGTTAGGAAGTCAGCAGCAGGGGAGGCAGCTTGCATGCCTGTCCCCCGGCACACTGTGTGGAGGTGGAAACAGAGCTACGCCAGCAGGCGCCAAGCACCCAACTCCAGAGATGGAAGCCTGGTGGCCTTCCTTTCACAGAGCTCAGCTGCTCGCAGGCTGTGAAATCTAAGACACCCCTCATAAATATCAAAAACACCTCCAAAGCTAACGTCAGGGTAAAACTACTTGGAGTCGAATCCCCATGCCCCAGTAGGTGTATCTTGTGTATGACCTGTGCCCTGTTCTTCCCTCAGCCTCGCCTGCTGTGCTGACTCCTTCAGGGGTCCTTCTAAGCATCATCCTGTTGGAACTCCCAAAAGTCATCCCAGTGCCATTCTGTGTTCAGGTGCCCATTTCCTTGTGTACATCCTGTCCCTGCCACATCCATAAGCTCCTGAGAGAAAGGTCTGACTTGTTGATTGTGTCACCCCATCACAGCTCAGTGTTGGTGGCATAGTTCCAGGTGCGTGAAAGTATTTGCTGATTCTTTGAAGATTGGGAAGGCTCAGAAGGGCAGAGTTGAAGAAGGCATACCTTTAAGAGAAGCCCTTTGAATAATCAAGTGCTAAAACAAAATCAGGTGCTTTTTTAAAACAGCTTGATTGAGATATAATCCACATACCTTAAAATTCACACATTTAAAGTTTTTAGTGTCTCCAGACACAGTGGTTCATGCCTGTGAGACTGGGGCAGGAGGATCACTTGAGGCCAGGAGTTCAAGATCAGCCTGGGCAATATAGTGAAACCCCATCTCTTAAAGAAAAAGTTAGCCAGGTGTGATGATGTGCACCTATAGTCCCAGCTACTTGGGAGGCTGCAGCTGTGGCTGTGGCTGAAGCTGGCGGATCGCTTGAGGCCCAGAGTCTAAGACTGCAGTGAGCTCTCATTGGGCCACTGCAGTCGAGCCTGGGCGACACAAAGAGACCACCCTGTCTGATAGATAACTAACAAAATAGTTTTAGTTGGGCAAAATTAAAGAGTTGGGCAACCATCACTGAAATCAGTTTCAGACATTTTCACCACTCCAAAAAAGAAACCCCACATCGACTAGCAGTTACTCATTTGCTTCTCCCTATGTCCCCTGACAACCACTAATCTATTTGTCTCTATAGATTTGCCAGTTTGGGGCATTTCATATAAATGGAATCATCTGTATGTAAGTGGTTAATAAGGATTGGTTGATTGAAGATTGAAAAGGGTCAGCTGGGAAAATTTTTAAAAAGACTGTTTTTAAAAAGGTGCTACAAAATAAAGTGCTATCTTTTTCTGTTTCTCTTTGTACTTTTTATTTTTTATTTGTATT